TCCGGTGTCACATCTAAGGGCCACCTCTGGCCCTTCAGTGCTGGCAGTGGATAAGGTCCTCTATCACTACTACAGCAACTCTCCTTGGAAAACCTAGGAGGGTGACTGGAGGAGGAAAGGGTGGAGGACACAATTTCTGAGTGAGAGAGCAGCTGGACAGGTTGTCCTGCATGTGTTTACTCTCGTATTCACACGGAGTAGCCAAGAGAATTGGCAAGACACAACATTAAAAAAAAAAAGAAAGAAAGAAAAGCAGAAAACACCTTACTGAGTAGAAGGGAGGCAGGACGTGTGTGTCCAGGCCCCGAGAGAAACGCCAGATTTCACGAGCAGCCTTTGCAGCCCTGGGGATGCCAGGTGGCCCTTGGCAAGGCTCATGAGCTCTGGAGCTGGCCCATGACCTTGCTGGGACTTGTGGCATCCCATCCATTGCTGTATGTCCCTTGTTTCCTATTTGTAAATGTTGAAGGTTGTCGTGGAGAAAAAATAAAAACAGGTGAATGTTTAGTTTAGCACAGCACTTGGCATATAATAATTATTCATGAGTGTTACTTCCTCATGGTCTCAATGCTGTGCCAGGCAGGTAAGAGTGGCTGTGAGTGAGTCCTGAGGTTGGGTCCGAGCTGAGACACAGAGGCTGCCACAGAAGGAGATGGTAGGCAGCGTGGGTCCTGGGTGCAGCAGTGCCACTGATGCAGACAAGGTCACCCCCAGCCTGGGACTCAACTTACTTCTCTGAAAACTAACAGGTTGGAACATACAGTTGCCAGGGGGACATGCAACTCAAACATTATTGGTTCAAAAATTGAGAGGGTACAAAATGTTTGCCATTACCCCCAAATCATCTTGTCCTTACCTGTCTGAGCTGACCACAGGGCTTCCTCAGCTGGGACCTGGTGGCTCTTTGCCTCTTACCCTGGGGAGTCACAGCTGCAAGGAACCAGTGGCAAGAATCCTCCGAGGGTTTAGAAGACTCCTTTGCCCATTGTGATGGGTGAGTTCCCATTCCATGACAACAATGGGCACCCGCACCTTCCCCTCCTGGAAGAGGCTGAGAAGTAAAGATCAGGAACAAGGAGGAGGAGGAGCTTCCCAGACGTGTAGAGCTTATGAAGTTTAGGAAGCAGCTTCCCAGACATGTAGAGCTTATGGAGAGGTGAGGGAGCCAATCTCAGCCACATTCAGCTTCCTGGAGAGAATGACCAAAGGGCGACGCTTCAACCCACCTTCAGACAAGGATGGGAGATGGGTAAGGAAGATGGTGGCCCCTGGTGCCTTTCTGGTTTTAATCAAGGCGTGTGCTGTTCTTCCAGTTCCCTCACATCGGGCTAACGCAAAAGACACCAGAATCCATCACCAGTGCTACGTCAAAAGAGCCCCAGAGTCCACACTTGCCTCGGCAAGCGGAGGGGAAGCTGCCGCCCATATACAAAGTCCGGGAGAAGGTGAGTCCTGAACACTGGCCACTGCCATGTGCTGTGCTCTTTCCCTTCCATCCCACTTTTCCAGCAAGCAGTGAATAACCAGTTCCCCTTCTCCGTGCATGACAATCGGCACAGCTTGGAGAACTCTGGATGCTACCTTGACTCCGTGAGTATTTCTTTCCAAATTATTAATAAAACTCTTCCCTTCTTCCTCTCCTCCTGCCAAATAGGAGCTAGCATCAGAATGTTCAGTCCAAGAACAATGATTTCTACTCCACTTGGGCACTGATCTGGCTGTAACATCTGCAGGGGACAATCCCAGTTCTGAACGGAAAAAACAACTTTGCTCATTATCCACGTTCCATATAGCTACTGACGGGATAATAAGTGACCACAGCGGAATACTACGCCTTCTCTGCTGAGAACACATGGTTGTAATTCCTTTGGCCTGAAGGAGAATCACTGAAGCCATTTTAAACATTCTTCTGCTGTTTATAGCCTTTGTCTAAGATGCCATGACTGGTATCGGCCATGAGTGGCATATCCAATCCCTCTCTAACATCTGCCGTTATAGTTCCCAAAGAGGATTGAGAAGTCTCAACATAATCTCACAGGAGAAATCTTATTGTTCCTCCAAAGAATATTTTGTATTGAAAGCAATGCCTCATATTTATGACATTCTAGATGTTTAGAGAAAGGATTTGACTCTGTTGGATAACTTCAATCAACGAGGATAGTCTGGGTTAAAGCAATCATGTTTGCCAACTGAATCTGGGTTGTTTTACAGCTCATTCCTTAATATGGCCACAGCCCCTCCCACCCTCAGCTTCCCCCACCCCCCCACATTGCCCCATTCCCTTTGGGACAGGTGATGTAGCCACAGTATCATGTGTATTGGTATGAACACAATGTAAGACATGCCCAAAGACCTTATGTATTTACTCATCATTCGGTGACAATTTTTTTTTATCACAGCCCTAACTCTGTGTTAAGTACTATGCTGGCTTCTGGGGTACAAGCATGAGTGGTAACAGACCCCAATGCTGCCTGTAGTGCATCCAGCATAGACTGTCAGGCAGTGAGATGCAGCAGGCCCCTTGCAATAGCTGAGATTTGGAGCTAGGGATGCTGTGTCAATGTGGATCAGGCAATGGTACTTTGAAAGGTCATCATTATAATTTTATTAAGCTGTGATGAGAGTGAGAAGATAAATATAGAAATGTGTTTAGTATT